ACCCAGCTAATTTTTTTGTATTTTTAATAGAGACGGGGTTTCACCATGTTGGCCAGGATGGTCTCGATCTCCTGATCTCGTGATCCACCCGCCTCGGCCTCCCAAAGTGCTGGGATTACAGGTGTGAGCCACTGCGCCCAGCCCTGCTATTTGTTTTCTACTGGTCTTATCTTTTCTTTGTTCCTTTTCCTTCTTTTTTTGAATTCTTTTTGAGCAAGTAGTTTGTGTTGTGGTTGTTGTTTGAGACAGGGTCTGGCTCTGTCACCCAGGCTGGAGTGCAGTGGCGCAATCCAGGCTCACTGCAACCTCTGCCTCCCGGCTCAAGCGATCCTCCTACCTCAGCCTCCCAAGTAGCTGGGACAACAGGCTCATGTCACCACACCCAGCTAATTTTCCTATTTTTTTTTTTTAATAGAAATGAGGTTTTATGTTGCCGAAGCTGGTCTCCAATTCCTGAGTCATTAGCCACGCCCGGCTAATTTTTGTATTTTTAGTGGAGACGGGGTTTCACCACGTTGGCCAGGCTGGTCTTGAACCCTTGACCTCGGGTGATCCACCCGCCTCGGCCTCCCAGAGTGTTGGGATTACAGGCGTGAACCACCGTGTCCCGCCCAAATAATAATATACTATTAATACTTCACATGTAACTTAAGAACCTTACAATACATATTCTCATGTTATTTTGTAATAGTATAAATGTGTATTTCCATTATCCCCCTTCACTTTTTGCTATTGGTGTCATGCATTTTACTTCTACAAGTTATAGAGTCCACAACAGATAGTTCTTGTTTCTACTTTAGTCAGCTGGGCTGGGCGTGGTCCTGCGAGGAGGTGGGCGGGGCGCACTGTGGGGCGGGGCCGGTGGGGACGTGGGCGGGGCGCATTGAGGGGAGGGGCCTGCGGGGAGGTGGGGTGGGCCCACTGTGGGGCGGAGCCGGGGCCTGCCGGGGGCGGGGGGTGTTGGGAGGGGCGCCCCGAGGGGCGGGGCCGGGCCGCCGTCGGTTCCCACGGCAACCGACTCAACAGTAAGGCCCCGCGGGCGTCCTGGCCGCCATGTGCACCGTAGTGGACCCTCGCATTGTCCGGAGATACCTACTCAGGCGGCAGCTCGGGCAGGGGGTGAGTGCCTGGGGGTGCGTCCGCGCGCCGAGGGCTGGCCCTGTGTGACGGCACTCCTTCCCAGGCCTATGGCATTGTGTGGAAGGCAGTGGACCGGAGGACTGGTGAGGTCGTGGCCATCAAGAAAATCTTTGATGCTTTTAGGGATAAGACAGATGCCCAGGTGAGTGTGTGGGGAGAAGCGTGGGAGAGGATTGACAGACATCAGCTCCTTTGGGTCCTCTCAGGACATGGGCTTCCTTCTTGCTCCACCCACCCACACACCTGTGTTTCTGTCTCTTCAGAGAACATTCCGGGAAATCACGCTCCTCCAGGTGAGTGGCCTGGGCCCTCCAGTCCAATCCCCGGCCTTCCAGCCGCCTCCGACTCTCTCCCCAGGAGTTTGGGGACCATCCCAACATCATCAGCCTCCTTGACGTGATCCGGGCAGAGAACGACAGGGACATTTACCTGGTGTTTGAGTTTATGGGTGAGTGAGGCCCCGGCCAGCGCCCCAGCCCCACCCCCGACTGCAGTGCGCACCCTCTCTGCAGACACTGACCTGAACGCAGTCATCCGGAAGGGCGGCCTGCTGCAGGACGTCCACGTGCGCTCCATCTTCTACCAGCTCCTGCGGGCCACCCGGTTCCTCCACTCGGGGCACGTTGTGCACCGGGACCAGAAGGTGCGGTTCCCCCGCCCCCGCTATGCCACGTGCCCCGGGGCCTCAGCCTGCCTCCTCTCTGCAGCCGTCCAATGTGCTCCTGGATGCCAACTGCACAGTGAAGCTGTGTGACTTTGGCCTGGCCCGCTCCCTGGGCGACCTCCCCGAGGGGCCTGAGGACCAGGCCGTGACAGAGTACGTGGCCACACGCTGGTACCGAGCACCGGAGGTGCTGCTCTCTTCGCACCGGTAATAGCGAGACATCCCCAACCCCCCCTCCATCTCTCCATGCCTACACCGCTTCCTGCCCCAGATACACCCTTGGGGTGGACATGTGGAGTCTGGGCTGTATCCTGGGGGAGATGCTGCGGGGGAGACCCCTGTTCCCCGGCACGTCCACCCTCCACCAGCTGGAGCTGATCCTGGAGACCATCCCACCGCCATCTGAGGAGGGTGAGCCAGGCTGCTGGGGCTGGGCACCGGGATGCCTGGGTCACACCACCTTCTGCTGCCCCAGACCTCCTGGCTCTCGGCTCAGGCTGCCGTGCCTCTGTGCTGCACCAGCTGGGGTCCCGGTGAGTGGGGGCACTTCGGTGAGGGTGACAGGGGGCCCTGGAGACGACACACGGCAGCCCACAGGCCACGACAGACGCTGGATGCCCTCCTACCGCCAGACACCTCCCCAGAGGCCTTGGACCTCCTTAGGCGACTCCTGGTGTTCGCCCCGGACAAGCGGTTAAGCGCGACCCAGGCACTGCAGCACCCCTACGTGCAGAGGTGGGGGTGGGAGAGAGTCCCCCAAGTGCGGGAGCCCGGGCCCCACCTCCCTGGCTCCCTGCAGGTTCCACTGCCCCAGCGACGAGTGGGCACGAGAGGCAGATGTGCGGCCCCGGGCACACGAAGGGGTCCAGCTCTCTGTGCCTGAGTACCGCAGCCGCGTCTATCAGGTGCTCCGGCTCTCGACCCCTATCATCCCCTGTGTGACCTCTGAGCACCCTTCCCCTCCCGCAGATGATCCTGGAGTGTGGAGGCAGCAGCGGCACCTCGAGAGAGAAGGGCCCGGAGGGTGTCTCCCCAAGCCAGGCACACCTGCACAAACCCAGAGCCGACCCTCAGCTGCCTTCTAGGACACCTGTGCAGGGTCCCAGACCCAGGCCCCAGAGCAGCCCAGGCCATGACCCTGCCGAGCACGGTGTGTGATCTTTGCTGGCCGCCCACGCGGAGCTGACCCCGGGGTTGACCCACTGACCCCACAGAGTCCCCCCGTGCAGCCAAGAACGTTCCCAGGCAGAACTCCGCTCCCCTGCTCCAAACTGCTCTCCTAGGGAATGGGGAAAGGCCCCCTGGGGCGAAGGAAGCGCCCCCCTTGACACTCTCGCTGGTAAGTCATGGTGGGGCGGGCACAGGAGGGACTTTCAGTGACCCTGTGACATGGCCCTTCCCAGGTGAAGCCAAGCGGGAGGGGAGCTGCGCCCTCCCTGACCTCCCAGGCTGCGGCTCAGGTGGCCAACCAGGCCCTGATCCGGGGTGACTGGAACCGGGGCGGTGGGGTGAGGGTGGCCAGCGTACAACAGGTAAGCCCGGCCCAGTCTGCCCCCGTCCCCTCATCCTCCTTTCCCCTTTCCCCTTCCCCCCTGCTTTTCCCTCCCTTCCCCATGCTTCCCATTGCCCCTCCAATGTCCAGTTCAAATCTCTCGAGGACCTCAAGGCCTCCCCTCCACTGCACCCCCTCTGATGGCCCCTTTATGTGACCCTCAACTGTACACAGGTCCCTCCCCGGCTTCCTCCGGAGGCCCGGCCCGGCCGGAGGATGTTCAGCACCTCTGCCTTGCAGGGTGCCCAGGGGGGTGCCAGGGCTTTGCTTGGAGGCTACTCCCAAGCCTACGGGACTGTCTGCCACTCGGCACTGGGCCACCTGCCCCTGCTGGAGGGGCACCATGTGTGAGCCGCCCTACTCCCTTCACCTGGCCCTCTGTTCCTGCCCCAGCCCCTTCCCCAGACCCCTCTCCAGTCTCCTGCACCCCTTAGCCCTCCCTGCTTTGCCTGGCCCGTTGAAGTTCCAGGGAGCTTGCCCGGGTCTCCTCGGGGGAGCAGATGAGGGCCCTGCCCCCGCCCCACTGACTTCCTCCAATAAAGTCATGTCTGCCCCCAACCTAAGCAGCCATCGTTCCTCCCCTCCCCTCT